CCATGCCTTGCGACGCTCTGTGGTAGGGAGCTGTCGGGTCACAGTCAGGCGCTTAACGGCCACCCGACTGTGGACGCAGCTGAGGCCATTTGTCCAGGGTGGCCTAGTCACAACCAACAGAACTGGACTCTGCCATGATGAGCAGACCCCGCAACCTACACTCCAGACTCCACCGGTGCTGGGACCCCGACTCCCAGGAGACCTGGCGAGCTCAGCCCTCTTGTCACAAGGCCTGTACGGGGTGGGGGCACGTGTCACGGGGACCCTCGGCCCAGACTGGCCTTCTGCTCTCGTCACCAAGATGTGGAGCCTTCTGGGGTCAGAGCCCAGTCGAGGGGCTTTACGCAGCCTGTGGTGTCCTTGGAGCCACAGCTCCCTGGAGAAGGCACTGCGTCTGCCAGCCTCCGCTGGTGAGGGGCTCAGAGTTGAGAAGATCATGCCTCCTGATTGCACGAGCACCCTGGTCTTGGCTCATTTGCTCCTTCTTGAGCCGCTTCGGTAGCATTTGGCAGCCCACGGTTTTCTGCCTGCGTTGTTTAGTTTGTTTCTGCTGTTATGGAGTTCACAGCTGACACTTGGAGGGCGGGGTTTGCAACACCAGTTTCTGATGGGAAGGACTGGTGTGAGGGTGTGAGGAGGCTGCGGAGGCCGAGGGCCTGTGCGTTCTCCCAGGCGTGTGTGGAAGGGCTGGGGCATCTTCTCCCTGGTCCTTCTCAATGTTACTCTGTCCATGTCTGTTGTTAGCCATGAGGAGGAGAAGGCACTCTGTTCCTGGAAAGGAGAAAACAACGTGGCTTTTTGCTCAGATATTTTTTTTTGAGCCAGGGTCTTGCTCTGTTGTCCAGGCTGGAGTGCAGGGTGTCATCACAGCTTACTGCAGCCTCGACCTCCTGGGCTCAGGTGACCCTCCCACCTCAGCCTGCCGAGTAGCTGGGACCACAGACGTGCGGCACCACACCTGGCTAATTGTTTAAGTTTTGTGGAGACAGAGTCTTGCCGTGTTGTCCAGGGCTGATCTGGAACTCCTGGCCTGAAGCAGTCCTCCCGACCTGTCCTCTCAAAGTGCTGGCATTGCAGGTGTGAGCCAGAGTTTTACAGTCAGATCATGGAGATCTGAAATGTTGCCCCATCTCACCGAAGACCGAGTGCCCGGGAGCCCCCCTAGGAGGGTCAGAACCTGCCCGGGAGCCCCCTAGGAGGGTCAGAACCTGCCCGGGAGCCCCCCTAGGAGGGCCGGCACCTGCCTGCCCGGGAGCCCCCCTAGGAGGGCCGGCACCTGCCTGCCCGGGAGCCCCCCTAGGAGGGCCGGCACCTGCCTGCCCGGGAGCCCCCCTAGGAGGGTCAGAACCTGCCTGGTTAGCTCAGATGCCCCCGTGGAGACAGCGTGAGGGCGGCAGGGAGCTGGAAACCTTCCCAGGTTCCCAATTTTGAGATTTCCTAAGCTGCCTGTGGTCCAGCTGGGAGGAAGTGTCTGGTCCTGATGTGCGTCGGTGACCACAGACAAAACAGGATTTGCTCCTGCGCCAACGTTGGCTTTTGAGCAGCGGGATAGGTGGGCCTGGTGGTAGGTGCTTCGGCAGCCGGGCAGCCGCAGGGACTTCCTCCCTCGGGATTAAACCTGAGTCGGGAGTTGGAGGGCAACAGTTATTCACATTCAAAACCAGATCTTAAGTGCAAATTAACGTTTTTTGGATTCTTGAGCAAAATGTTTTCTACATTATGATGGGATTTTCTTTTTTATAAGTGCTTCTAGAACATCTCTGGAAGCTGGGTTAGACGCACAGGGCTTAGTCGGCTTTGGGGAGAGACAGTAGTTGTAAAGGCCACACCGGACGCCGTGTGCACCTCCCAAGGTTTCCCATGTGAGACCATGTGGCCTGCATGCTGCGTTCCATCAGCACTGGGCTGTGCGACAGATGTGTTTCCAGGCGAGGTTGCTGCAGAGGGGAAGAGGGGGACGTGTTTCCAGGCGACGTCGCTGCAGAGAGGAAGAGGGGGACGCGTTTCCAGGTGACGTCGCTGCAGAGAGGAAGAGGGGGACACGTTTCCAGGCGACGTCGCTGCAGAGAGGAAGAGGGGGACGCGTTTCCAGGCGACGTCGCTGCAGAGAGGAAGAGGGGGACACGTTTCCAGGTGACGTCGCTGCAGAGAGGAAGGAGGGTCGCGTTTCCAGGCGAGGTCGCTGCAGAGGGGAAGAGGGGGACGCCTTTCCAGGTGACTTCGCTGCAGAGAGGAAGAGGGGGACGCCTTTCCAGGTGACTTCGCTGCAGAGAGGAAGAGGCAGACGCATTTCCAGGCGAGGTCACTGCAAAGAGGAAGAGGGGGATGCGTTTCCAGGTGACATCGCTACAGACAGGAAGAGGGGGATGCGTTTCCGGGAGACGTCGCTGCAGAGGGGAAGAGGTGGATGCGTTTCCAGGCAAGGTCGCTGCAGAGAGGAAGAGGGGGTCGCATTTCCAGGCAGCATGGCTGCAGAGAGGAAGAGGAGGACGTGTTTCCAGGCGACGTTGCTGCAGAGAGGAAGAGGAGGACGCGTTTCCAGGCGATGTCGTTGCAGAGGGCAAGAGGGGAACGCGTTTCCAGGTGACGTCGCTGCAGAGGGGAAGAGGCGGATGCGTTTCCAGGTGACATTGCTGCAGAGAGGAAGAGGAAGATGCTTTTCCAGGCGACGTTGCTGCAGAGAGGAAGAGGGTGGGACGCATTTCCAGGAGACGTCGCTGAAGAGGGGAAGAGGGAGGCCCCTCCAGCAGGGCCACCTAGATGTTTGCTTTGCCCCGCGTGGAGTCATATTCCAGGAACCCCCGAACCCACCTGCAGCTTGATTCTGCTCCTCAGGGCCAGAGGTTCTAGTTTATGGGAGGAGTGTTTTCTCACTGGAAACATGGAGCCCACACACACTTCTACGCTGGAAGCCGTGATGTGTGTCAGGAACGTGTTCTGATGTTGGTGTGCAAAATCAGTATTGTGCCTTTGTCCCCTCTGACCCCCATCACGGCAGTTCTGAGGCTTGTGGGGCACCCCAGCTCCTCTCCCTCTGCACAGGCCACTGTTCCCAGAACTCGAGGGTTCCCTGACACCAAGATGACATGTGGCACAGACCTGGAATCACGAGGAAATGCCCGTCCTCCTCCCACGGGCAGACAGGTCGAGTGTGTTTCCAGAGACCGGGCCGTCCGTGGGGCAGTAGCGCCTGGATGACGTCTGCTTTCGCCTGGAGCCCTGGCTGCAAGGGGCGGTGCCGGGCAAGGGCCACCCCAGGGGTCTGGGAGTGCAGTGTCGGGCCTGTGGAGGTGGAGAGCAGGGATCAGCCTCTTTTTGTGGATGAGGAAATGGAGACACGTGGAAACTTCTGGTAAGAAGCTGTCAAGCCTCCAGGTTTCGGTTCTGGACAGGTGCGGGGCAGGTATTGGAGCACTTTGGGCTCTGAGGTCCACGTGGCCCAGCGGCCTCCAGGAGTCAGCTGCAAGGCGGAGTCCCTGTCCACAAGCTGCGTTGCAGGCACAGAGACCAGGAGAGGGCTGTGAAGCAACTCTGTGTTTACTGGGCTGAAGCAGCAGCTCTTGGCAGTGCCGCCACCATGGGCTGTGTCCTGTCCCCGTGGCGACATCACAGCTGAGCGCGAAGCTGGAAGCTTGGGCACGTCTTGGTGCTGGGTCTTCTCCGACCCCGAGGGCCAAGGGTGCTCTGTAGCTCCAGGCGTCAGAGTCTGAGCATCCTTTGTTTTGGCAACATCCAGGACAGGAGTCTTTGGAGAGTAACACATCCTTATTTTGAAAGATCCCTTTAGGTGATTTGAGAAACCGCTGTATTTGTTGTAGCTCCAAGTATTACCCGTGAATCACCTAGGCTGCTCTTCAGTGAACATCCAGAATGCCGTCAGTTCTTGTGAAACCCCCAAGTTTCCCGTAGGTCCAAGCTGAGAAGATTGAGTGAACTCTGAGAGCTGAGCCGGGCCGTCTTGGCACCACTAGAAACGGAATCAGTTCCATGACTGATCTGTGCCCCACCCCACATTAACTTGTGCAATATGACATTTCTGGTTTTGGTTTTTGTTTTATAAGCCATCCATGGCAAGTGCAGTCGGAGGCCCCCCACTGCCAAAACTTCCTGTGAGTAATAATGACAGATGGGCCCTGACCCTGGAGACGTCTGAGAAGGTGTTTGGGGTCCGAGAAGAGTCCGCGTGTGCAGTGACTGGAACCTGTCCCTGGTGTGAACTTGGGGATGAGTGGGTGACGGGGGTGGTGGGGGCCTGGGGCACTTCCCCGCCCTCCGGACCACACTGTTGCTCTCCAGCCACGAGAAGATGCAGCGGCCCCCGGCTGCAGCAGCTACTGTCCCGGAGGGCAGGGGAGTGAGGGAGAGGGAGGGTGTACGGCATGGGGCCTGCTGCCTGGGGCGCTGGGATCCCACAGCGAGGCCCTGTTCCCACTGCCCAGGGGCACTGAGATCCCACAGGGAGGCCCGGTTCCCACTGAGCTTGGGTTCCCAACGGGCTCCTTTTGCTTCCCAAGCACCCTCTCCCACCCTTGAGCTGCAAGGAATGTTTCAGAGCCATGGAAGGTGCTTTCTCCCATCTGTAGTTTTTCTGGGAGGGAGAAAGGCTGACATCGGGGGCTTTGTAGAAAGCGTGCTCTGGCCCACACGTTAACATTTGGGAGGAGGCCTACAGGGAGCTGTCGGCTCTGGGCGAGGGCTGGGGGCTGCCTCG